TCAAGGTTACACAAGTTCTGCTGTGATCAACCCCATTGCAGTCAGGTGCTTAGCACGTGTATATGCTTGATGTCCTATTGACTTCTGGGCATGAACCAGAAGCCCTAAGGGAATGGATTATTATTTTTTTTTTTTTTTTTGAAATGGAGTCTTGCTCTGTTGCCCAGGCTAGAGGCAGTGGCATGATCTCAGCTCACTGCAACCTCCACCTCCCAGGTTCAAGCGATTCTCCTGCCTCAGTCTCCTGAGTAGCTGGGATTACAGGCGCCTGCCAGCACGCCCGGCTCATTTTTGTATTTTTAGTAGAGATGGGGTTTCACCATCTTGGCCAGGCTGTTTTCAAACTCCTCACATTGTGATCCACCCACCTCAGCCTCCCAAAGTGCTGGGATTACAGGCGTGAGCCACCACCACACCCAGCCCTGGGAATGGAGTCTTGATTCTTCTCTGCCCCTCACTGATTCTTCCAAACTGGAAACCCTGAAGCTGAGAGCCCAGCATGGTTCCTGGCAAACAGCAGGCACTCAAATATTGATTGGTTTACTGTATGACTAGTAGAGACCCCAACGAGCAAAACTGTGGCCTAATAAAATTCTGGCTCCTCTCCCAGACTTCCCCTCCCTTTGAGAAATGCCAGAAGCTTCTTAGGGAGGCTCTTGCCAACCTAGACATCACAGGCACTCATGGGGCAGCTCCAGCCTCTTCCTCCTGTCATCACCATAATGCATCCATATCTACAATATGGCAAATTTCATATCCTTCCAACCTCTTTCCTGCATTATTGATGGGCTGTGTGCACTTTTTAAAAAATCAATTAGATCAGGGCGTGGAGCTGGAGTTCAAAGAAGCCTTTAAAAGTCTGCTCTTCTGTTTTGCTGTTTTGAATAGGCACAGATAAAGCTTTCCCTCTGGTTTGAATAAGCCAAGCTCAGTGCTAGGTTGGCTCTGATTGGCCAGGACTAGGAAAATGCGGTTAAGATGCAAACACAAGCAAATATAACCCAGTATCTCTGCGGCCATTACTAAGCTAAGGCAGCAGGACCTGGAGCCTCCTGCTTTGGAGTGGTTCTTCAATACTGCTGCTGCTTACGCGCCGGGAAACTGGGAAGGCTGGTGAGCGAGAAGGCAAGGTAAGGTCTCTGATTTACGGGGGCATGCCAGTTAATCCTCCTGAATGAGGAAGAAATGAAAGGAAGAGGAGCTTGAGAGTCCCTTGGCTTTGTCTTCTGAGATGAGGCTTTTAAAATGAACCAGGAGTCTGGCTGGCCAGTTTTGCAAACTTCTTGTTCAGAAGAACCCCTTAGAGGCAGCTGAACATATAGGGCACATTTTCAAAAGCTGGGAAAGACAGACCCCTTTCACCTATCCCTAGAGAAAGATGGTATGGAGCAAGGCAGGAGGAGTTAAAACCAGCTTCCTGGCCCAGAGAGGTGGCTTACACCTGTAATCCCAACACTTTGGGAAGCCAGGGCATGAGGATTGTTTGAGCCCAGGAGTTTGTAACTTGTGACCATCCTGGGCAACATAGTGAGACCCTGTCTCTACAAAAAAAAAAAAAAAAAAAAAAAAAAAAAAAGCCAAGCATGGTGGTGCACACCTGTGGTCTCAGCTTCTCAGGAGGCTGAGGCAGAAGGATCACTTGAGCCCAGGAGGTGGCGGTTGCAGTGAGCCGTGATTGTACCACTGCACTCCAGCCTGGGTGACAGAGCAAGACCCTGTCTCAAAAACAACAACAACAAAAAACAGCTTCCTCTGCTCAGGGTCCGTCCAAAAGGGCATCTCTGAGAATTACAGGCCACTGGCTTTTAACCTGACATTTCAAAACTGTGCCCCACACCCAAGGGGTTTCTGCAGTCCTCTCAAAGGATACTGAATTAGGATTTAGGGAGAAGGAGAGACCCAGCTTTGGGAGATTTGATGTCAGAACTGTGTTTTCTGTGTGTTCCAGTGTGACAGGAAGTCCCTTCCTGGAGCTTATCCTCTCGCATTCGGGGTGCCTGGCCCAGGGAGCTCCTTGATTCCTAAATTCCTGCTGGGAAACGGGACAGGTTTCAGCCTCTGAGGCTCACAGTCCTAATTGCTGCCGGCTGGTTTGGCTTTTACCAGGGTGACAGTTCTCTGTCTCCAAGGAATGAATTCAGTGGCCCTTGTCCCCTTCCCCTAGTTGGCTCATGGCTTTTGCCTTTAATGACTGCTACGTAGGGTCTGAAGAAAACCCAAACACCATATTTCCTGGCAATTCTGAGCAGCACAGGGTGGGGCAGCACAAGTTATCAAATTAAATTCTCAAACACTGGCTGCTCCGCACCATTGCCTTGCTTTAGTCCTGCTACAGCAGTAGACAAAGCGAGTCTGCTTTGAGCTTTATGGTTTTTTGCCAAAGTCCATACTAGATGGCGCATGCTCTCCAAACTTGGCTTTGTCCATCAAGGTTCAAGAAAACAATGGTCAGACATGTTCCTCTTAACAAACAGTATGTCCCCAAACAGCAAAAATGCATACAGTCCTTTCTGGGTGAATTTTTAAATCTTACATAAATCCATCAACCCCATCCTTTTTCCTTTGCCTCTTGGGAGAAATTAATCTAGCTTTACATTAATTATGCATGTTATCAGATTTCAAGCTCCTTGAGAGCAGGTATTTTAATTCTATAAAGCCTCTACGTGGCCTTGGACATGGGTAGGTGCTTAATTACCCAAGATGCTCCTTGAATACAGATGGTACACGACCTACACAGACTTAGATCTTTACCACTTCCCCCCTCTCCCCACCCTGACTTGCTCAATCCTGAAGGAACTGGAGACGTCTAAGTGTCTGAGGTTCACGCTTCCACACAGAAGCTTGGGTCTGTGTGGGAGGGAAAAAGGAAGCCATCTGTCCGCAGGCCAGACCAGGCCACACCCTGCTAGCACCCAGAACCCTTTGTCCCAGGCCCAGCCCTGCCATTTTACTTTCCTTGCATCTGGAAAGCACAGGGAATATAGTAGTGACAAAAGAAGGAAGGGTTGTTTGAGTTTAAGAATAGTTTACTCTAAAAAAAAAAAAAAAAAAAAAAAAAGGACAAAAGCCAAAGAGAAGGTCAAAGTTGACTGTGGAGAAGGCCTTGCAAGCAGGGAACTTGGGAAGAATTGGAATGAGAGTGAGAGAAGGCAACTGAGTTTGGAAATATTTTTTCTGACTAGCTTTTCTTTCCAAATGCCACTGAACTTAGATTGGTTTAGGAAGGGTTGTAGTACATCAAAGTGGCTAGAAGCACAGGTTTGGGGATCAGATAAGGATTTCATTCTAGAGTGTGATCTTGTACAAGTTATTCAGCCTTTGCAAACCTCAGATTCACACAATGTAAGATGAAGAAACTCACCTTCTGAAAATTAGAGATAACATATGCAAAGTGAATCAATACAGGGCTTAACATATTTATCACCCCTTTGGTAAATAACCATGACGATTACCAGAGCTCTTAAGGGCAATGGCAGGTGGGAAGCAGAACTCATGGGTGGTAATCCCCAGGCCAGCCAGGCTCACCATGTGCACTTGGACAAGTCCTTGCCCCCATCATTGTGAAATGGTGCAGGGATGCACCATGAGGGTGTGGCAGGATGGCTGACAACAGACTGGGAAGCAGCTCGGCAGAAAAACTGGATTGATGCCCACTATGGCAAGAGATATCATCTCCCCTCTTGTTCTGTGATGTTTCAGTCCTGGAAAGACAAGCATCATGCCTCTGACCAGTGCCTTCAGGGCTGTGGACAACGACCCTGGGATCATTGTCTGGAGAATAGAGGTGAGCTGGGCTGGAGGCACCTTACTTGTGACCACTGGCATCTGGAAGCAGTCTGGCTGCCTGGGGCTGCTAGGCAACAGCCCGCCAGCACCCCTTAGCCTATGGTTTGAGGAGAATGAGAGGCAGCATCAAAGTACCTATTTCCCATCCTTCACCTCTCCTGGGTGCTCAAAGCAGGTGGTTGGCAGGTGGAGGAAATGTTCAGCCCCGAAGAACAGGGCTCCAGACAAAAACAGGCTTGTCCTTTAGCCAGCCACCTGCTCAGTGAGTCTGCACTTGCAGGAAACACCCTGGAAAGACAGGTGGGACCTACTCAGCAGACTCCTGGCAGCTTCCATCAGAGAAATGGAACATGTCTTCCACGGGGCACCCTGGCTCCTACAAAATATGGGGAGAGGTGAGGGGGCACTGCAGAGATGAGGAGCTGTTCGATGATGCCTCACTTCACTATCCTCAACCAGGAGGGGGAGTCAGCTCTCCAGCAAGCCTCGCAGAGATTGTGAGTCCCAGGTCACTTCCACTGTTTGAAGGCTTCCAGTTTCCTTAAAAACTAACAGGTACTGGCGGGGTGCGGTGGCTCACGCCTGTAATGTAGCCTATACCCACCCCTTGTCCTTCCAGAAAATGGAGCTGGCGCTGGTGCCTGTGAGCGCCCACGGCAACTTCTATGAGGGGGACTGCTACGTCATCCTCTCGGTGAGCACCCTCCTCCCCACTCCTGTGAGCCTCCTCTGACCTGATCTCTCTGACTACCTCCCAGACCCGGAGAGTGGCCAGTCTCCTATCCCAGGACATCCACTTCTGGATCGGGAAGGACTCCTCCCAGGATGAGCAAAGCTGCGCAGCCATATATACCACACAGCTGGACGACTACCTGGGAGGCAGCCCTGTGCAGCACCGAGAGGTCCAGTACCATGAGTCAGACACTTTCCGTGGCTACTTCAAGCAGGGCATCATGTGAGTAGGGGTGCACAGAGCAAGGACAGAAAGCACTCAAATAACTGAATGGATGTTCCCTTAGCTACAAGCAGGGGGGTGTCGCCTCTGGGATGAAGCACGTGGAGACCAATACCTACGACGTGAAGCGGCTGCTACATGTGAAAGGGAAAAGAAACATCAGGGCTACCGAGGTTAGTCCTGCACACTCTCTGCCCCAGGCCCGCCTCCTGAACAATGTTTACCTCTCATCGACAGGTGGAAATGAGCTGGGACAGTTTCAACCGAGGTGATGTCTTCTTGCTGGACCTTGGGAAAGTCATCATCCAATGGAATGGCCCAGAGAGCAACAGTGGGGAGCGCCTGAAGGTATGGCTTCCTAGCCTTAGCACTTTCTCAAGGAGCTGAGGGCTTCCTTGGGCTTCTTTGACAGGCTATGCTTCTGGCAAAGGATATTCGAGACAGGGAGCGAGGGGGCCGTGCTAAAATAGGAGTGATCGAGGGAGACAAGGAGGCAGCCAGCCCAGAGCTGATGAAGGTCCTTCAGGACACCCTTGGCCGACGCTCCATTATCAAGCCTACAGTCCCTGATGAGATCATAGATCAGAAGCAGAAATCAACTATCATGTTGTATCAGTGAGTAGCTCAACCTGGTTTTAGCTGGAAGCAAAGGCACAGGCTAACCTCTCCCCTTCTCCAGTATCTCAGATTCAGCTGGGCAGCTGGCAGTCACAGAGGTAGCAACAAGGCCTCTGGTCCAGGACTTACTGAACCATGATGTAAGTAGAGTTTGGGTGGACTTAGCTTGGGGTGAGCAACCATACCTATCTCTGGCTGCTTTAGGACTGCTACATCCTGGACCAAAGTGGAACCAAAATCTACGTGTGGAAAGGAAAAGGAGCCACAAAGGCTGAAAAACAGGCAGCCATGTCTAAAGCGCTGGTAGGAGCTACAGATGTGCAATACTGTTCAAATGACCTGCCTTTGGGAATGGGTGGCTCTGCAGGGCTTCATCAAGATGAAGAGCTACCCCAGCAGCACCAATGTGGAGACCGTCAACGATGGTGCTGAGTCGGCCATGTTCAAGCAGCTGTTCCAGAAGTGGTCAGTAAAGGACCAGACCATGGGCCTGGGGAAAACGTTCAGCATTGGTAAAATTGGTGAGACTGCCCCCAGATCATCCTCTCATTGCTCACTCGGCTTTTCCCAACCCTTTCTCCACAGCTAAAGTTTTCCAGGATAAATTTGATGTGACTCTGCTACACACCAAGCCAGAGGTAGCTGCCCAGGAAAGAATGGTCGATGATGGCAACGGAAAAGTTGAGGTAAGCCCAATGATTCAAATGTCAGGGCAGACCTCTGGAAAACGGTGTCTCCTTCTATGCCCAGGTCTGGAGAATTGAGAACCTGGAGCTGGTCCCTGTGGAGTATCAATGGTATGGCTTCTTTTATGGGGGAGACTGTTATCTGGTCCTCTACACATACGAGGTAAATGGGAAGCCACATCACATCTTGTACATCTGGCAGGTAGGCCTGGCACAGGCTTCAGCTTTGGATCCCATGGGTCCTTCATGGCCTCTCACCATTGCAGGGCCGCCACGCCTCACAGGATGAGCTGGCAGCCTCAGCATACCAGGCAGTGGAGGTGGATCGGCAGTTTGATGGGGCTGCTGTGCAGGTTCGAGTCAGGATGGGAACGGAGCCACGCCACTTCATGGCCATCTTCAAAGGGAAGCTAGTTATCTTTGAGGTGAGGATGCTCTGATAAAATTACACCATGAGTTAGATCTGGACTCTGCTTTTCTTCTCTCTAGGGTGGGACTTCCAGGAAGGGAAATGCCGAGCCTGACCCTCCAGTAAGACTCTTCCAAATTCATGGAAATGACAAATCTAACACCAAAGCAGTGGAAGTTCCAGCCTTTGCCTCCTCCCTAAACTCCAATGATGTCTTTCTGCTGCGAACTCAGGCAGAGCACTACCTGTGGTATGGCAAGGTAGGATGGCTGGGCCCCGGGTCAGACCAGCCTAACATCTGTGCTCTCCTCGCCCCACTCTCAGGGGTCTAGTGGGGATGAGCGGGCAATGGCTAAGGAGCTGGCCAGCCTTCTCTGTGATGGCAGCGAGAACACTGTGGCCGAGGGCCAGGAGCCAGCCGAGTTCTGGGACCTACTGGGAGGGAAAACTCCCTATGCCAATGATAAAAGGTATGGGAACACAGCCTCCCCCTCTTCTGGGCTCCCCCTGCCTGCCAGGCTTGTGAATTGCACAAAGGCTAAAACCTCAGTTTTAAAAACATTTCTAAGCAGCTTGATGCCCTTAAATGGACTATATTGCAGACTTCAGCAGGAAATCCTAGATGTCCAGTCTCGTCTCTTTGAATGTTCCAATAAGACCGGCCAATTCGTTGTCACTGAGATCACAGACTTCACCCAGGATGACCTGAACCCTACTGACGTGATGCTCCTAGATACCTGGGACCAGGTAAGACACAGCTGCAGAAGTCAGAACATGAGCAGTAACATATATTAAATCTCCACCTTAACAGGTGTTCTTGTGGATTGGGGCTGAGGCCAATGCCACGGAGAAGGAGAGTGCCCTTGCCACAGCACAGCAGTACCTGCACACTCACCCCAGCGGCCGAGATCCCGACACACCAATCCTGATCATTAAGCAGGGGTTTGAGCCTCCCATCTTCACAGGCTGGTTCCTAGCCTGGGACCCTAACATTTGGAGTGTAAGAAAAGAGAGTAGGGAAGCTCTAACTTCCTCATCCTGTGTTTTCTCTCTCTTCTTCTCAGGCAGGAAAAACATATGAACAATTAAAAGAAGAGCTGGGAGATGCTGCTGCTATCATGCGAATCACTGCTGTGAGTCGGGTTCGCTCTTGGGAGAAGCCAGCTTTCCCTGTGCCTACATTCTTATCTTACCTAGGACATGAAGAATGCAACCCTCTCCCTGAATTCTAATGACAGTGAGCCAAAATATTACCCTATAGCAGTTCTGTTGAAAAACCAGAATCAGGAGCTGCCTGAGGATGTAAACCCTGCCAAAAAGGAGGTGAGTGGCTGAAGGAACTGTGTCTGTTGGAACTTCTAACTAGAAACTTTGTTTTCTCTCTTAGAATTACCTCTCTGAACAGGACTTTGTGTCTGTGTTTGGCATCACAAGAGGGCAATTTGCAGCTCTGCCTGGCTGGAAACAGCTCCAAATGAAGAAAGAAAAGGGGCTTTTCTAAAGCAAGAAGGCCTATACCTATTGCAAGGCCACAGAAAAGAGCAGATAGTGCCAATATCAGGAAATAATTTATCCACCAATTTCTGCCTGACATTCAGCTACTTAATTTAGATATAATAGAGTCTGCAAATCACGGCATGTTCTCCATTTTTTCTCATCCTTGCATTCCTTGCTTGTTATATACCTAAAATGTTAACCATATAGTTTTTGGGTTTTGTGGCCCTCTAGCTAAAGCCTCAGCAGAAAGCACTAAAACTGCATAAATCTGGAGAAATCAAAAGAAAGAGAACCAAAAAACAATGCTTAAAATGTTTAATAACTTTATGTTTAATATTATACCAGGACCTACCTTTGTTTTCAATTTTAAGATGATTATTTCTAAAATCTATTTAGCCTGTAAATCATTGAAATCATATATGCACTCCATAGGCAAAATCCAAATACCCAGATCTGTAATGTGTCAAAGCATTTTTCACTTTTCAAATAAAGATACCTATAATGAACAAATGGAGTTATTTTCAGTATTCTGGGTCTG